CAGAATAAAATTGGAAGGAATATATTACAATTTGGTTTGAACCAGGTTGCATGGGCTCATTAACACCGGGGAGGCAAGAAGGGCAGTATTAGGGCCAAAACTTCAAAGCTCCAAGAATGAGAAGTGAGAACCTTAAAAGCAGGTGCCCTTCAGGCAGATCAAGGCAGGAGATGATGGTAGGGATTTCCCCACCCCACCTCTATTTCTAAGTGGCCATATTCCATACTGGCAGCAGCTCTCCTGAATACCCACGAAGGCAGACATGTGCAGAGCTGCCAGTTACCACCTGTCACGGGACCTATGTGGGTGTCAGGAGGCAAGTCCTCTCATGCCCAGGCCCTGTCTCACTGCTGGAGGAAGAGCCCAAAGGACAGGATAAAAGGGCTCAGGGCCAGAGCACTCCAACCACTCACCTCCTGTGCTGCTTGTGACCTCAGTAAGTGTTCCCTGGGTACTGAAGCAGGGGCTTCCACAAAGGGATGCCTAGATCAGGGCAGGAGGGGAGGGCAGGCAGAGCCTCCAGGGCTGGGGTGGTGCTGGTATCCATATGAGTGAAGGAGGGAGCCTCAAGAAAACTGAGCAAAGGCAATGGGGACAGACCAGGGACATGAGAATGAGGAGTCCTGTGATGGTGACTTGGTGTTCTGGAGAAATGAGATGGATCTAGAGTTCTTGGGTCTCTAGTCTGAAGGCATTGCAACATTGCCTGCCATGTTCACCTGTAACTGCTTTCAGAAAGGGAGATTTACCTTGAAAAATATAATTGTCCTTTCCTGAAAAGATGAGATGGAAACAGTGGTTCCCAGCCAGTGTAGAGGATATCACAGCTAACCGACTCTCTTAAACTCACATTTAATGGTATTTAACTTGGTGAGACAAGTACGGTAGACAAACAAAATATAAGTGCTGAGCATTCAGTACAGGTGTTTGTCTGCTGAAAAATGTCAGAGCACTGGACTAAGTCAGAAACCTGTATACAATTCTCACTTAATTCAATGATATTTTTCCTCCAACTTCCTTTGCAGTTCTGAACTTCTATGTCCTTACAACAAGGTAATCTAGAAAATTCTTCCAAGAGAGAATGACTGTTTCCCCTTGAGAAACAATTTTATTTCCAAACCCCTTTCTAGATTGTTTTCATGATTCAGGTGTGTAGTTGAAGCAGAATGTCTCCTCTACATACTACATGCTTGATTTTGAGAATACTTTCTTAATATCTTTTGGCTTCGGTTTTCTAATTATAAAATAGTTGAAAATGCTTTATGATTTTATAAGTATATAAAAAGCATTAGGTTCAAAACAGAGGCTATAAGTGTGTTTAGCCAACTATTAGACACAATGAAACTTCCCGTGATTAATTAGCTACAACTACACTAAGCAGTTCATCAAAATGTAGGGATTAGAAATGATGCTGAAAGGGCAAGAATAGGCCGGGGTGGCCTCTACCTGGGTCTAACTTGCTGTCTGACTCTCTCTCAGCTCCTGAACACCCGCACCAAGATGTCCTGCCAGCAGAACCAGCAGCAGTGCCAGCCCCCTCCCAAGTGCATCCCCAAGTGCCCTCCCAAGTGCCTCACCCCTAGATGCCCCCCAAAGTGTCCCCCTAAGTGTCCTCCAGTCTCTTCCTGCTGCAGTGTCAGCTCCGGAGGCTGCTGTGGCTCCAGCTCTGGGGGAAGCTGTGGCTCCAGCTCTGGGGGTTGCTGCAGTTCTGGGGGAGGTGGCTGCTGCCTGAGCCACCACAGGCGCCGTAGGTCCCACTGCCACAGACCCCAGAGCTCTGGCTGCTGCAGCCAGCCCTCCGGGGGCTCCAGCTGCTGTGGAGGAGGGAGTGGCCAGCACTCTGGAGGCTGCTGCTAAAGTGGATCCTGAGCCTAGAAGAACACAAATGGCCAAATATTTCCCTTCCGTCTTCCTTCTCCTTCTGGGCCTGCCCATGTTGTTGAGAGGTCTTGGTGAGGGCTCAACTCAAGCATAGAGGATTCTTCTGTCTTGGAGTTCAGAGGCCCAAAACTTCTCCCCCAAAGCCAAGCCATTTAATGACCTCAGTTTGCGTATGTGTGGTTGCTCTGGGAAGCCCAAAGCACAGACCTATATCCCTTTGCAGCTTGTCTTTTTGCATAGCTCAGCCTGATGTGAAACAATAAAACCAGAAATATGCATTCCTTTTTGCCTTGACTGATTGTTATTTTTTCAT